TGGAGTTCTCTGGATATAGTCAAATCACCTGAAGAGCTTTACCCTCAGAACAGGCGAACTAGAAAAAATTCTACAAGCCAAAGAAATAAATAGCAAGCTGAAAGATAGATCTGAAGAAATTAGCCAGAATGTGGCTCAGAGAAACAAAATGATGCAATATTTTAAAAATAATAATTTAGAACCTCAGAAGGTTTAACCTATGCCTAATAGGAATTCCAGGAGGAGAGTCTAGAGTAATGTTGTCCAATACAGTAGTAGCCAATAGCCACATGTCACTACTTAAAATGTAAATTAATTAAAACTAAATGAAGTTAAAAATGCAGTTCCTTGGTTGTACTGGCCACATTTCAGATGCTCAATAGCCACATGTGGCTGGTGGCTACCATATTGGACAGTGCAGATATAGAATACTACAGGAAATCCTACTGGACAGTGCTGATCTAGGTCATAAAACAAGTCTGAACAAATTTCAAAGAACTGGTATGATACAGATGTTTTGTGGAAATAAACTAGACATTAGAAATTAAAAACAAAATAACTCCTACTGCCTCCTCTCACCTTTTTCCCCATTACAATTCCACCTCTTAATGTCTTCATGTTCTTGATGAGAAGCAGAACGTCCCTACTGTGTTCCATGGCACCAAGTTCCCCAGAACCCGCCAGTCTCTGATGACAGAACATCCTGGACCGCCCAGCTCCACACCCCAACCCAAGAAGTTCTCTAAAACACTGACCATGACAGCCTGGGGTAGGTTTCCACTTTAACATTCTGACCAAAATTCTCAACTCGATGCAGTCAGAGTCTGCGCAACCTGGGACCTCGAGCCAAGAAATCCTCAAGTGACCTTACTTGGCAAAACCAACAAAACAACCAAATACAGGTCTCAAGCGATTTACAGCTCGGTGCTTAACTCGGTCACCGGCCGAGGGGCAGCCCTCTGGCGCCAAAGCCCCGCCTCTCTATGACGTCACACGAGGAGCCCTGAAGTGGCGGTCAAGCTTGAGGCGTCATCTGGCTGCGCCTAGTGGGCCGTTGCCTTACAGTTGCTGAGAGGAGGCGAGAGGCGGGGGCGCTAGGGCCGAGATCATGTCTGACTGGGAGAGGTTTCCTTGGCAGCAGAGGACGCTAGGTTTGGGATGAAAGAAGCTGGGCAGATGCAAAATCTGGAGAGCGCGAGGGCCGGGCGGTCAGTCAGCACCCAGACTGGCAGCATGACCGGTGAGTGTCCGGGACCCTGCTCCCGCCACCCTAAAGTTTAAAGTGTTTGTCGTCTCTTTTGTAGGTCAGATACCAAGGCTTTCTAAAGTCAACCTTTTCACTCTGCTCAGCCTCTGGATGGAGCTCTTTCCAGCAGAAGCCCAGCGGCAAAAATCTCAGGTATAATTTGTTTCATAGTTTTTCCCCTTAGATCTTTTTTTTTCCTTAATCTGATTTTTATTAGAAAAATGAAGAGGGAAAGCATGGACCCTTAGGAGATAATGAAGAGAGGACCAGAGTATCTACTGACAAAAGACAGGTAAATTTTTATGATTTCACATATATATGCTCCTAATAAGTTGTTATTTTATATCTTAATGTAGGTAAAGAGAACTGGTCTTGTGGTGGTGAAAAACATGAAAATTGTTGGTCTCCACTGTTCTAGTGAAGATTTACATGCCGGGCAGATTGCTCTTATTAAACATGGGTCAAGGCTGAAAAACTGTGATCTTTATTTTTCCAGAAAACCATGTTCTGCTTGTTTGAAAATGATTGTAAATGGTAAGTGCAGAAAAGGGTTTGTTGGGGATTAACTCATAATTACCTTTCGTATTTTGTATTTCAGCTGGAGTTAACCGAATTTCATACTGGCCTGCTGATCCAGAAATAAGTTTGCTTACGGAGGCTTCTAGTTCTGAAGATGCAAAGTTAGATGCCAAAGCAGTGGAAAGATTGAAGTCAAACAGTCGGGCCCATGTGTGTGTCTTACTTCAACCTTTGGTGTGTTATATGGTGCAGTTTGTAGAGGAGACCTCTTACAAATGTGACTTTATTCAAAAAATTACAAAAACATTGCCGGATGCTAACACTGACTTTTATTATGAATGTAAACAAGAAAGAATAAAAGAATATGAAATGTTATTTTTGGTTTCAAATGAAGAAATGCATAAGCAAATACTGATGACTATAGGTTTGGAGAACCTGTGTGAAAATCCATACTTTAGCAATCTAAGGCAAAACATGAAAGACCTTATCCTACTTTTGGCCACAGTAGCTTCCAGTGTGCCGAACTTTAAACACTTCGGATTTTACCGTAGCAATCCAGAACAGATTAATGAAATTCACAATCAAAGTTTGCCACAGGAAATTGCAAGGCACTGCATGGTTCAGGCCAGGTTATTGGCATATCGAACTGGTGAGTTACATAGATCGTAAATTGGGGCTGATTTTTACTGAGTTAAATGCCATATATCTTTCAGAGGATCATAAAACAGGAGTTGGGGCAGTCATTTGGGCAGAAGGGAAATCTGTAAGTATGAAAACAATTCTTTAAATATTTAAGAAACTAACCATTGGTTTGCTCACTCTCGTAGAGAAGTTGTGATGGAACAGGTGCCATGTACTTTGTAGGATGTGGTTACAATGCTTTTCCTGTTGGATCTGAGTATGCTGACTTCCCACACATGGATGACAAGCAGAAAGACAGAGAAATAAGGAAATTCAGATACATCATACATGCGGAACAGAATGCCTTGACATTTAGGTATGAAATCCTTCTTGGTGTACTTTTCTTTAACCTTTCTGATATTTTATAATTTTTTTTGTAGGTGTCAAGAAATAAAACCAGAAGAAAGAAGCATGATTTTTGTGACAAAGTGCCCATGTGATGAGTGTGTACCTTTAATTAAAGGTGCAGGCATAAAACAAATCTATGCAGGAGATGTAGATGTTGGAAAAAAGAAGGCAGACATCTCTTACATGAGGTTCGGGGAGCTTGAAGGTGTTAGCAAATTTACGGTAAGTAGATACACATTTTTTTCAGGTGTATTTAAACAAGTAAAATGTTTGTGCACTCTTACAGTGGCAGCTGAATCCATCAGGAGCTTATGGTCTTGAACAAAATGAGCCTGAAAGGAGAGAAAGTAAGTATTTATGTATTGAGGTGAACTTTGTTCTGTCCTGACCTAGCGTTATTCTCAATGCTAGATGGTGTGTTGAGACCTGTCCCACAGAAGGAAGAGCAGCACCAGGACAAGAAGCTGCGCCTCGGAATCCACTAAGAAGGCCTGTCTACACTGCAGGGGAACCTCAAGAACTTTTCATTGCACTTCTAAAATTCAGCCTTGTTCATTCAGAAAATAAGGATGGATTTTGTGAATAATTGAAAAGATTTTTTAAGGAAGCTAATTTATTTCTAGGATACAAATGGTGTTAATAAGAATATTTGTCTTTTAGATTTATGTGTGGGTTTTCCATAATGTAGTAGTGTGTTATTTTATTACACGAAATGAGGGAGCAATAACTTCAACCAATGTAATCACCAACAGGGACTGATTTCTATTTATCTTGACTTTATATTAGCCAATTTGAAAGGGTCTGCTTCACAAGAGGTCATGCCTCTGCAGGGAATCACACACCTTTTGAGAAATATTAATTCTTTTGAATTACAAGAGTGACAGTTAGTAAACTGCTCCAGGGAAATAAGTGTCATCTTTTAAGAGTCAGTGTATAGCAAACCAAAAGATCACATTTATACCCAAAGCTTTCTAGTAATCAGAATTTACTTAATTAGAATTGACTCATAAAAATAAAGTTAGTGGACTTTGTCTCCATTTTTAAAGTATATTTTGTAAATGTTAATTCTGTGGTCCTGTTTATCACAGACTTTGGGTAGCAATAGGAAGAGAGTGTTATTCTGAGACAGTGTCGCTGCTTGATATCACTGACTCTTGAAATCACTAACAGTGAACCTCAAATTTGGTTATGATGTTAACAGAGAAGAAATATTTGAGTCTGGAATATTGAAACTAGCTTTCCTAGAATTCCATTAATAAATGCTGCTCCCCCATATAGTCTTCCCTTCTGTATAATTAACATAGGTTGTCTCATGGCTTTGATCTTCAAAAGGAAGAGCCTTTTAAAAACATTTGCCAACCTCAAGAATAAATACTGAAAGTCTTGAAAGTATGGTCATTTCAGCTATTCCAGATTGCTGTCTGTGATTTCTCACATTTTTATTTGCTGAGAAACATTCAGAAAATTATTCCAAAAATGAAGGTACATTTTCTGTTCTCTCCTAGGTTAGAGAGGGGTGGCCTGGGGTGCTTCATGAGAAATGTCTTCCTGGATCTGCGGTGGTCAGGTTTGCCTCTGCTTTTGTTCCCTGCCTTTCCGCCACATCACACGGCCTCACTGGGCTTCCTACCAGTTTCTCAGAATTACACGCACGACCATCCAAACATTGGCTCCATGCCAGGGCTGTGACTGCAGCCTGTGTAGGACCATGGGGAGTTCAGAGTCATCATACAAGGCAGCCAAGAACTGCCATAAACACTACACAGATGGAGGGCATGGGATAGGACAGGAGAGGAGGTGATGTACACTTAGAGGTAACTAAGGCTAGTTTGAAAACCGTGAATTAAGATATTCTTATCAGTATAAAAACACTGAGATTGCTTACCTCCCAAATTGCTTTATTGTATTAACTCTCATGCTTCAGCTCTTGGATTTGTTGTTTCTAACTAACATGTCATGTACACCAAACATTTTATAAATCAATCAGTAAATATTTTGTAAGACCCAAAATCCTGGCATATTGCCAGGTCTGTGGATTTGCCTGTTGGGTGTTGGGATGGGATATCAGAGGAAGAAGCATACAAGTGGGAAAAACTGTGATTAGAAAGGGAAAAATAGGCATTTCCACAGTACTATTAAGAGAGGCATGATAATGCCATTTTTTTTCTTCTGTACAACTGGTCAGATTTCAATAAATAATCATTGATGGTTTACTGTGTAGCCTCAGAAGGTGAAGTCTATGAGG